TGTTAAAAAAAAGTAAGTGTGGTGTCACTTGCATGTAGTCCCAGCTAATTGGGGGGCTGAGGTGGGAGGCTGCAGTGAGCACTACTGCACCCCAGCGTGGGCAAGACAGAACAAGACCCTGTCTCAAAAAAAGTTTCATTATCCCAAAAGGAATTTGCAGTGGTTTTCTTTGCAGAACAATCCAGTATGTGAATATACCAGTTGATCATCCCCAGTTGGAAATGGCTCCATTGAGCATTGCCTTTGAGTATGATAACAGCACTCAGGCTCAGGTTTTGAAGCTTTTTAGGTTGATGCTCAACCTGTATCATTTCGTCAATTGATAAAGGGGTTTTGTTTTTGCTATTAGGAACGATGGTACTGTGAACGTTTGTGTGCAGATTTTTGTGTTTTCATTTATTGAGTATATACTAGAGTGGAATTGCTAGATCATAAGGTTACCTGAGTAAACATCTGAGGAACTTCCAAATATTTCCAAAAAGGCTGCACGCTACATTTCCACCAACGGTTTATGAGGGTCCCAGTTTTCACACAACTTCGCCAACACGTACTGACATCCTAGCGAGCGTCAGTACTTTTCGTTTATAAAGTGATGTAACTGCTTCTTTTAAGCAACTGACGTTTGTAAAGTTGGCCTTAATGTTAGTTTGCTCTGCCCTTGAATTTAAGAAACCAGCAAAACTAATAGCTTATCCACAGTTGCCTCAACGGCCTAGCTGCCACCTTCCGTGTGGGTGCCGCGCCGTTTGCACAGGCATCATCCTTTACCGAGATCCTGCGTTCTGGGTCTGGGTGTAGTCAGGTCAGGCTTTCTTCCCGCAGCGAAGCTTTTAGTTGGGCATCTGGGACGCGCAGGACTTTCGCGCTACCTGCAGGCCGCAGAGCCGGAAGCCTCGCCGCGCCCCTTGGGCAACACTGCTGCGTGCTGTGCGACCCCGGGTTGACGCAAGCGCGCCTTTGTCGTCCCCGTTGAAGGCGCCCATTGGCTCGGCTGCGGATCGTCCCTCCCTCCGGAAGTGCGGACATTGTCAGCTGCGTTTCCGCGGTCGCGGGTGAGTGTGCCCGGGCTAGCGGCCTGGGTTGGGCTTTGTAGCTGCTCCGCAGGCCCAGCCCGGGCCGCGCTCGCAGAGTCCTAGGCGGTGCGCGGCCTCCTGCCTCCTCCCTCCTCGGCGGTCGCGGCCCGCCGGCCTCCGCGGTGCCTGCCTTCGCTCTCAGGGTACCTTCCTTCCGCGAGCGCGCTCCTCCGCCGAACTAATTTTTTTCTTCACATATATCAACAGTTGAGGAGCTCAAGCTTGGGAAAATGGTGTGCATTCCTTGTATCGTCATTCCAGTTCTGCTCTGGATCTACAAAAAATTCCTGGAGCCATATATATACCCTCTGGTTTCCCCCTTCGTTAGTCGTATATGGCCTAAGAAAGCAATACAAGAATCCAATGATACAAACAAAGGCAAAGTAAACTTTAAGGTAAGAACATTCACATGCCTTGAATAAGAGCAATGATAATTTCTAAAATGTTTTTTCATTTTAGGGTGCAGACATGAATGGATTACCAACAAAAGGACCAACAGAAATCTGTGATAAAAAGAAAGACTAAAGAAATTTTCCTAAAGGACCCCATCATTTAAAAAATGGACCTGATAATATGAAGCATCTTCCTTGTAATTGTCTCTGACCTTTTTATCTGAGACCGGAATTCAGGATAGGAGTCTAGATATTTACCTGATACTAATCAGGAAATATATGATATCCGTATTTAAAATGTAGTTAGTTATATTTAATGACCTCATTCCTAAGTTCCTTTTTCGTTAATGTAGCTTTCATTTCTGTTATTGCTGTTTGAATAATATGATTAAATAGAAGGTTTGTGCCAGTAGACATTATGTTACTAAATCAGCACTTTAAAATCTTTGGTTCTCTAATTCATATGAATTTGCTGTTTGCTCTAATTTCTTTGGGCTCTTCTAATTTGAGTGGAGTACAATTTTGTTGTGAAACAGTCCAGTGAAACTGTGCAGGGAAATGAAGGTAGAATTTTGGGAGGTAATAATGATGTGAAACATAAAGATTTAATAATTACTGTCCAACACAGTGGAGCAGCTTGTCCACAAATATAGTAATTACTATTTATTGCTCTAAGGAAGATTAAAAAAAGATAGGGAAAAGGGGGAAACTTCTTTGAAAAATGAAACATCTGTTACATTAATGTCTAATTATAAAATTTTAATCCTTACTGCATTTCTTCTGTTCCTACAAATGTATTAAACATTCAGTTTAACTGGTAGTTCATTTTCTTTTAAAGTCTATTGAAATATTCAAAAGGGAAATTTTTCACCACGTCAGAAGGCAGAATTTGGATGTTGTGATGGCATCTGTGTAGTGGTGGGACAACAATTACTATTGTTGCGTAACAAGACACTCCAAAATTTAGTGGTTTTCAGCAGCAGTGACTCGACTGGGCAGTTCTTTGCTGTTCTGGGCTCACTCATATGGCTGGCTGGGCCTGGGTCTGGACCTGGGCCGCTATGTGATTTTTATCTTGGGCTTTGAAAATTCAGTGTAGGGACCTATAAATATTCAAAGATGATGAGATGCATCCTTATATATTTTTTGTATTCACTCTGAAGCTGGGAAAGATTAAAAGGAACTCCTGCCCTTGGGTCCCTAATGAAGTCTGGGTCCTAACTCAGGCTCTATTAAGTTCTGTGGCTGGTCAAGTCACTGATTTACCTTGGGCTTTATTTGATATAAATCATGTAAATCAGCAGGTCTCAGCTTTTCTGTCCAAAGCCACCTGAGGGATAAGATAAATTCTCATTAGCAAATAAACTTTTTTAAGGTATAAATACTATTATAAAAATAACAGATATTTACAGTACAACAATGCAAGAGGATCCTAAATGAAAAGCGAATGTTTTTTCTCAACTCTCATTCCCTTATTCCAGCTCCACAGAGGTAACCAATTGTTTTTTTGTTGTTGTTGTTGTATGGTTTGTTTTTGTTAGACAGTAGTCTTTTCCTGAACAGTGCTGCTCCTTGTGGAGCAAGGCTAATTCATAGGCAGTGCATCCAGAGTCCGCCCCAGTTGATTTTGTGTGTAACCTTCTAGCAACTTTTTGAAAATTAATTTGTTCTTAAATATGCACATCATTTTTATTTATTTATGTTTTTGAGACAGGGTCTCACTCTGTCACTCAAGCTGGAGTGCAGCAGCATGATCACGGCTCTCTATGGCCTCGACCTGCAGTCCTGAAGTGATCCTCTCACCTTAGCCTCTCAAGTAGCTGGGACTACAGGTGCACACCACCATGCCCAGCTAATGTTTTTTGTAATTTTTTTTATAGAGACAGGGTTTCGTCATGTTGCCTGGGCTGATCTCGATCTCCTGGGCTCAAGCGATCCTCCACTTTGGCTTCCCAAAGTGCTGGGATTACAGGCATGAGCTACTACTGCACCTGGCCCACACATCATCTTTTAAAAATTAAGTAATATTGCAACGTTTCTAATTGTCCCTACTTCTTTGCTCCTCAAAGGTTTTACCTACTGAGCTGTGGGCTTTTTAAATTTATCTCCATATTTATAAATAAATTATAAAAATATAAAAATATAAACATTTTATTTTTTGAGACAGGGTCTCACTGTCACCCAGGTGCTGGAGTGCAGCGGCATCATCATAGCTCACTACAGCCTCCAACTCCTGGGCTCAAGTGATCCTCCCACCTCAGCCTCCTGAATTGCTAGGACTACAGGTGTGTGCCACCACGCCTGGCTAATTTTTTGTAGAGACGGGGTCTTGCTCTGTTGCCCAAGCGAGTCTCAAACTCCTGGCCTCAAAGTGATCCTCTTGCCTCAGCCTCCCAAAGTGTCGGGATTACAGGCATGAGCCACTGCCTGGCTATACTGTTATATTTTGAGCCATCAACTTCAGACATTGTTTCCCATAATGGTTGAGATGCCGCTATCTTACACTGCCTCTGCTCCTCCCACACATCCTCCCAAGTGCTTTTGTAAATTTTGCTTACATCATCAGTGTTCATAGCATGAGTGTGCCAGGTGTCTTTCATTTGCCCCTCCCAAGTCTCTGCTCCCCTCATCCTGCTTTCAGCCCAAGGAAGCTGTATAGACATCAACAGACTTCCCATGTCTCTGGGTTCTGCTGGGTTTGGCCAATAGCGATCCATAGCAGGAGATGGCTGGAGGGAGGAGAATGAAGGCAGAGTGTTTATTCCCTTGGCCCTCTCTCTGCAAGGTCACCTCAGGCCAACTGTTCCTCAGCCAGAAGTCACTGTGCCTCAAGGAACACTCCAGGCAGCCAACTCCACCTGACTTCTTTTATTTTTCCTAACCTGTCCTTCACCCTGCCCTTTTGGGCCCAGGGGTGGTGGTATTTCTGTTACTGGCTCTGGGCTACTGCTTCCTCTCAAGAGTGCTATCTGGCTTGCTGGGACACTGCCTGGGAGAATACTATTGCTCACTGCACAGGTTAATGCACTGTGATTGCGTCCCTTTTAATATACAGGTGGTGTCTTCCTGGAGTGACCAGTTTACCTTCTCCCCATACACCTCTCCTGCCTAGTTGTTGCCTAGACCTGGTGCACACTGCAGTCCTCGGGACTTTCTGTTGCCACCCTCCTGTATTGGACGTCTTGTTTCTGGATTTCCTATCCTCTTCCTTCTTGGTTTATCCCTCATTTTTTCTGTAGCACAGCAGTTTTCTAATTCAATACTTTTAGGAGGTTGAGTATGGATAATTTTGGAAAGTGTCCCCGGGATGATTCCAATTTATTTAAGCCTGTTTTCCAGAGAGCTGCGGGTCTCCTAAGGCCTTTCTCATTTCTAACAAGTCTCCCTCTCTAGAACACTGGTTCCCAGTCGTTGTTTTCATACTAGCAACATTTTAAAAGCAGGATAGGGGTGGCTAGTATGCAATTGCCAACTTTTGATTTTTCCAAGCAGGAGTATATCAAAAAGCTACAATTTATTACCAGTATTTCGTAAAAGACAGTTTGACACCAGAAGAGTGAAAAAGAACATGGGAATAGTGGACAAAAATAGCCATCAGTTTGAATAAGCGTATGAAAAGTGTTAATTTTATGAAAAATTCACTATTTTGTTCATATTTTTCTTATTTTGGAGGCTAATTGTTAAAAGCTTTTATCAGTTATCCATGGGCTGGAGTTGGTAGCCACTGTTTGATACCACACAAATGTTTCTTTGCCCTAAAATATCAACATCTGTCTGTGTAAAGGTCAGGGCTGCCTTTTTAGTAAGAGCTACCCTTTGTTAAACACATTGTACCTGCACTGTTCATGGGTGTTTCACACACACAAACCTACCTGGTCTGCATAAACCTGAAATACAGTCAAGAAAACAGGATCCACCGGAGGCGGTGACTCAAGCCTATAATCCCAGCACTTTGGGAGGCCGAGGTGGGAGGATCACTTGAGGCCGGGAGTTCAAGACCAGCCTGGCCAACATGGTGAAACCCTGTCTCTACTAAAAATACAAAAATTAGTCGGGCATAGTGGTACACACCTGTAATCCCAGCTACTCCAGAGGCTGAGGCATGAGAATCGTTTGAAACCAGGAGGCAGAGGTTGCAGTGAGCTGAAATTGTACCACTGCACTCCAGCCTAGGTGACAGAGCAAGACTGTCTCAAAAGAAAAGAAAAAGAAAAACAGGATCCCAGCCTGGGCAACATAGGGAGACCTCGCCTCCACCAAAAATTAAAAAATTTAGCTAGGCATATGGTGATGTGCACCTGTGGTCCCAGCTACTCTGGAGGCTGAGGTGGGAGGATTGCTTGAACCCAGGAGGTTAAAGGCTACAGTGAGCTGTGATCAAGCCACTGCACTCTAGCTTGGACAACAGAGCAAGACCCTGTCTTAAAAAAAGAAAAAAAGAATAATGGAGTTTAAATATGTAAATGACAAGTCTAAGATTTCAAGGTCATACTTTCATGCTAAGGAGCCATCACAGCTACATATATATATAGTGTATATATATATATAGTGTGTATATATATATAGTGTATATACATATAGTGTATATATATATAGTGTATATATATAGTGTGTATATATATAGTGTGTGTATATATATATATGTGTATATATATATAGTGTGTGTATATATATATATTTTTGTTTGTTTGTTTGTTTTTGGAAGATGGAGTTTCGCTCTTGTTGCCCAGGCTGCAGTGCAATGGTGCAATCTCTGCTCACCACAACCTCCTCCTCCCAGGTTCAAGCGATTCTGCCTCAGCCTCCCAAGTAGCTGGGATTACAGGTGCGTGCTACCACACCCGGCTAATTTTGTACTTTAGTAGAGACGGGGTTTCACCACGTTGGTCAGGCTGGTCTCAAACTCCCAACCTCCAGTGATCTGCCTGCCTTGGCCTCCCAAAGTGCTGGGATCACAGGCATAAGCACTGGGCCCGGCTGCCACAGCTACTAATATCTTAATTGTTAGTAATACCTTATTGGGAATAATTAGGCAGAAATGGAGAGGGTGAGTTTAGATTAATCAGTATGTGTGAACTTGTTTTAAAGTTTCTGGAGGCTGAGGTGAGAGGATCGCTTAAGTCCAGGAGGCGGAAGTTGCAGTGAGCCAAGATCACACCACTGTACTCCAGCCAGGACAACAGAGCAATACCCCGTTTCAAATAAATAATAATAAAGTTAATTTTGCTAACCTTGTATCTTGAGTTTTTAATTTACCTACTTTTCAA